TCGCCGGCCAGGGCCCTGCAAGCCTGTGCTTGTCTGAGCCAGGAAGCAGGAGGGTGGTGGGACCTGCTGTGTGGGAGGTGGCATCCTCTGGGCTTGGCTTGGGCCACACTTCCAACCTCTGTCCAGCCCCTCCCACCCTTTGGTGGTTCTGGGGCCTGCAGAATCCAAGATCCGCTCACCCCGTGGTGCCCTCAGGGCTTTGTTGCAGGTGGGGAAACTGAGGCAGATGCCCAGTCGCCCAGAACTACCCTAGGTCCTCTGAGTGTGGCTGAGCCTCCCCCACCATCTGTTAACCTTGGGCACTTGTCAACTTTTAGGTGCCTGACCCCTCCCCGAGCTCACAGCTTCCTGTTCTGAATTGGGAGGCAGAGGAGGGGCAAAGGGGTCTCCTCCAAGACCTCAGTCTGGATAGGGAGTGCGTGCATGGGCTGCAGGTGTGGGGGTGTGCAGGTTCGGATGGGGTGCAGGTGTGGGGGTGTGCAGGTTCGGATGGGGTGCAGGTGTGTGTGCAGGTGTGTATGGGGTGCGGGTGTGGGGGTGTGCAGGTGTGTATGGGGGTGAAGCTATGGGGTCTATGCAGGTGCGTATGAAGGTGCATGTATGGGGGTGTGCAGATGTGTATGAGGTACAGGTATTGGGTGTGTGAGTGTGTATGGGGTGCAGGTGGGTGTGTGGGTGTGCGAGTGCATGATGTGTTTGGTGTGAGGGGTCGGGGTGTGGGTGTGCTGTGGTTTTTGTCTCCACCAAAATTTAAGCGTCATAACCGAATGGCCAGTGTGATGGTGTTAGGAGTGGTGAGGCCGTGAAGGGGATGAAGGTCCTTGCAGACCAGGCCTCAGTCAGCAGAGACCTCTCACCCTCCCAGCGCCTCCACGTGAGAACACAGTGTCTGTCCCCTCCGTAGGATGCAGCAGAAAGGTACCACCTTGGAAGCTGAGCGCCCCCCTCGCCAGACACCAGACCTGCTGGCTCCTGAATCTTGGACTTCCAGCCTCCAGAATGGGGAGAAATAAGTTTCTGTTCTTTAAAATTACTCCGTCTCAGGTATTTTGTTACAGCAGCACATGGGGACTGAGACTGGGTGTGCAGGTGGTGGAGGAGGGTGTGCAGGTGTGTTTGAGGGTGTTTGCCTCAATCTTTAGACAGCATCAGGGCCACAATACCTGCAGGTGTCAGGACGTTAACTGCAGACATTGGTGAATAAAAGCCAGTTGTCCTGAGTTTGGCAAGAAAACCTTTGGAAGAGGCCTCACAAGCCACTCCAGGCTACAAGACGGGGCGTTTGTCCTGGGGGACCTGCCGTCACCCTTAGTGGTCCAGCAGCACCGTCTCAGCCTCTCTGGCCAGAGCAGCTGCCCCGCAGGGGCCCCCGAGTCCTGGAGAGCTCTGTCAGGTAGGCTTCCCTGCCCCTTCCCCCCATGTCGTTTACTTGTGTACCTCGTGTGTGCCCCTGACAGACAAGATGTCCATGGGCAGCAGACCTCTGGCCACTGCAGGCTCCAGGCACCAGAGTGAGACCCAGCAGGCTTCAGCCGGCAAGAGGGCCCCTGACTGTGGACGACTCCCTCACGGTGGTGGTCTTGGAGGGACCCCTGCTAACAGAAAGGGTGCATCCCTGTCCAGCTTCCCGTCCTCACCCCCAAAGTCAGCGTCAGCAGCTGGCCCGCATCGGAGGCATTCAGATAGGAGTCCTTGGGGACCCCCCCCAACCGACACGAACTGGAAATGCCTTGAGTACTGAGGGAGGAGGGCTGCAGGGACAGGAGGGAGGATGTCCTTAAACACACTTGCTGGCCCTTCTCAGGAGAAACCCTTCCTTGTCATGGGTCGTGGTGAAGCTGTGCTCCGAGTTAAGCCAGTGACCGAATTCCTGAGCTCAGAGGATGGCCAGTGAAACAACTTGCTAAAATGCTGAGACTCCCTGCACTCGCGAGACTACGAAAACACGTGCTGAAGTCAGTGAGAGCCACGGTGGCCAAAGTCTTTGCTCAGAACCAGCTGCGCAGGTCCCTCCCCCGGTTCCTCCTAGGCTGAGTACCGGCGCAGGTCCTCCCCTTCTGTGTCCTGCAGATGGACACCCGCTCCGGGAGCCAGTGTTCCGTCACCCCAGAAGCCATACTCAATAATGAAAAGCTGGTCTTGCCGCCCCGCATCTCCAGAGTGAACGGCTGGTCGTTACCCCTGCACTACTTCCAGGTGGTGACCTGGGCTGTCTTCGTGGGCCTTTCCTCGGCCACCTTCGGGATCTTCATTCCCTTCCTGCCTCACGCGTGGAAATACATTGCCTACGTGGTATCCTTTTCATCGTGGCATGGTCTAAGCGGGCCCTGGGCCAGGTTCTTCCTTGACATGCCAGGTGACCGGGGGGATCTTCTCGTTCCACCTCGTCGTCCACCTGATCGCGTCCTGCATCGACCCGGCCGACTCCAATGTCAGACTCATGAAGAACTATTCTCAGCCCATGCCCCTCTTCGACAGATCAAAACATGCACACGTGATCCAGAATCAGTTCTGCCACCTGTGCAAGGTCACCGTGTGAGTGCCCGCCCTCGCCGAGGCCCCAAGGTCACAGCTGCCCTGCTTCTCCTCCTCCCCACAGGCCTCAACACCCTCCCCCAGCCTCCCATTCCCTGCTGGACGCCCTCTCCCCAGGCCGCACAGGGCTGGTTCCTCCGAGGCACCTGGCTTCCAGTGATGGACCTCTGGCCCTGCCCCAACCTGCGCACTTGGGGCCTGACAGGCGTTCCCCGATTCATCCCTCCAGGAACAAGAAAACCAAACACTGCATTTCCTGCAATAAGTGTGTGTCCGGCTTCGACCACCACTGCAAATGGATCAACAACTGCGTGGGAAGCCGGAATTATTGGTGAGGGGCACAGAGGGGATGGCCGGCACGGGACCCCCATGCCTGCCTGTGTGTCTCCCGGCAGGTTCTTCTTCAGCACTGTGGCCTCGGCCACAGCTGGCATGCTCTGCCTGATCGCCATCCTGCTGTATGTCCTCGTCCAGTACCTCGTGAACCCCGGGGTGCTCCGCACGGACCCCAGGTATGAAGGTACGTGGCCGCCGCTCTCAAGGGGCCTCATCCTGGACACAGTGGCTCTCCCTTGTCTCCCCAGATGTCAAGAATATGAACACGTGGCTGCTGTTCCTCCCCCTGTTCCCGGTGCAGGTGCAGACCCTGATAGTCGTGATCATCGGGATGCTCGTGCTCCTGCTGGACTTTCTTGGCTTGGTGCACCTGGGCCAGCTGCTCATCTTCCACATCTACCTGAGTATGTCCCCCACCCTAAGCCCCCGATCCCCCAGTCTTTGTCCCCCGTGTGCGCATGTGTTCAGGGTCAGCCTCTCCCAGAAGTGAGATCATGGACAAAAAGGGCAAATCACAGGAAGAAATTAAATCCATGAGGACCCAGCAGGCCCAGCAAGAAGCTGAACTCACGCCGAGACCTGCAGGAGTGGTGCCAGGTGCTTGAAGTAACAAGTTTAAAATGTTCAGAATCTTGTCCTGTTCCTCCTTTTCCCTTTCCAGAGGCCAAGAAGATGACCACCTTTGAGTATCTCATTAATAACCGCAAAGAAGAGAGTTCAAAACATCAAGCAGTGAGGAAAGATCCATACGTGCAAATGGACAAAGGAGTTCTCCAGGTACCACCTGTCTCTCTGCTCCATTTCTCCAGTTTCATGTGACGAATTTTCTTTTGCCCCACAGCAAGGAGCTGGCGCCCTGGGCTCATCTGCACAGGGGTAAGTTGCAAGCTTCCTGCAGTAGCTTGGTCATGAGTTTCTCTCCTCCTTTCTGTCCCACCAGAGTCAAAGCCAAGAGCTCCCTGCTGATTCACAAGCACTTATGTCACTTCTGCACTTCAGTAAACCAGGATGGGGATTCGACGGCACGGGTAAGTTGCAGTCACCAGCGATGCACCCCGAGCATTCTATGAATTTTGCTTCACTTCCCCACAGGAAGGGGATGAAGACCCGTGTCCATCTGCACTTGGGTGAGTTTGTAAGTTTAATGGGATTATTTTATGTGTGTTTCTTTCCTTCTGTTTGCCCCACCAGAGCCAAGGCCAGGAACTCCCGGCTGATTTGCAGGCGCCTGTGTCAGTTCTCCACTCGTGTACACCCAGACGGGGGCTCGATGGCACAGGTAAGTTGCAATCACTGGCGCTGTCCCCGAGGTCCTATGAATTTTGCATCCCTTCCCCCCACAGGAAGCAGATGATGCCCCGAGTATATCTACACTTGGGTAAGTTCGTAAGTTTAACGGGAACGTTTTGTCTGTTGTTTCTCTTTCTGAATATTGCAAACAGGCTGCAACAAGAAACAACAGAGCCCATGAAAACTGACAGTGCTGAAAGTGAAGACTGAGATTCAGGTAAGATACGTGGCAGTGCGGGTCATGTTGAATGCTCAAAGAGTGACTTTGTTTTGTCCTGCAGGAGCTCAGGTGCCCCTGTGATCCAGGTCTTCTACCCTGAAACCCCACCCTCCATCAAGGTCCTGCCTGTAGAGTCTACCTTGCAAAGCCTCCTGCTCCTACCCATGCTACAGGCCAGGAACCAGAGCCCATCATCTCAGAGGCCCCTGGATGTCCTTCGAAGGAACCAGGACCCTCAGAGCCCAGCATCCATCTCTGTCATCATCTTCATCACACCCAAAGAAGAGCCAGCCTTGCAGGAGGGTTTACATCTCCAGGAAGATGGGCTGCCAGCAACTGCAGAGGATGCAGCCACCTGCTTAACTGTGCTGTCCAGCCAGCCAGCCAGCTGCAGGGCCTCTTGCTGCTTAAGAGCTGATGGGCCGGGCATGTTGGCTCACACCTGTGAGCACAGTACTGGGAAATGGGAGCACAGTACTAGGAAATGGGAGCACAGTACTGGGAAATGGGAGCACAGTACTGGGAAATGGGGGCTCACAGCACTGCAAAATGGGAGCACAGTATTGGGAAATGGGAGCACAGTACTGGGAAGTGGGAGCACAGTACTGAGAAGTGGGAGCACAGTACTGAGAAATGGGAGTACACTACTGAGAAATGGGAGCACAGTACTGGGAAATGGGCATACAGTACTGAGAAATGGGAGCACACAGTACTGGGAAATGGGAGCACAGTACTGGGAAATGGGAGCCCACAGTACTGGGAAAGGGGAGTTCACAGTACTCGGAAATGGGAGCATAGTACTGGGAAATGGGAGCACAGTACTGGGAAATGGGAGCATAGTACTGGGAAACCCCAGACCTGGATTCTGAGTTTTTCAGCCTAGCCCAGACTTCTTATCTTAGTAGACAAAAAGAGTCAATACCAGAGAACCAGAGGCATCCTCTGTATTTTAATGAACTCTGCATTTTAATCTGTTTAGTAGTCATTTTTTAAAAGATAATCAGTTTTCCAAATATATCTATAAGTTACTACGTGCATTGGGCTGTTTTTGTGTTTCTGTAAAGAAATA